ATATAATACCCTGCCTCTCACCTGACAGAAGGTGGTGTTCCTGAGATTCATAATTGAACTGGATCTCCATGGGCTGCAACTGGACACCTCAGTGTGCAAGTGGAGAATTACCATTTCCTCTGTAAGCTTTTCTTGTCCACATAAAGGTCTGGGACCTGGAGGCAACTGGGCACCACTGGGCTTGGAAGGGAATCATTGTGCTGACTACAGATGTAATCTCTGAGACTAGACCACCAGAAAAATCCTCAAGATATAAAAGAAGGAGAAAACAAAAAATCTCATTTGACTTCCAGTTGCTTTTCTCTCAGAATGTATTAGGCTTCCTCCCCATCATCCAAGAGCCAGGGATTAACCCACTTAAGACACACATTCCCCATTCCAAGTCTAGAGATGTTCAAACAAAATTAGGGGTTAATGCTACCAAAAAAAGGTATAACTGGAAAGATAACGCAGAGAGGGGAATTTTACAGTGAATTCTAGTGGTTAACACTATGTTATTCGCTGCCCTTCCTATCCAAAAATGACACTACTGATCATTTTTCTTCCTTTTGCTTTTACAACATTCACAAATTCAGGTGGCTCTTTCCCAGTACGGTAGGCTGATTCGTATGGATGCACCACGGTTGGTGACTCCCCCCACCCCACAGAGTTTCTGGCGTTCATTCGGTTGAACCCAAGGCCAGCAAGGGCTGACTGGGAACAAACCGAACACTAGGCCGTGAACCAATCGTCTCTCCGTGCCCGGGAGCGACCCCGGGGGCCTTCACTCTCCAAGGACTCGAGAAACCATGCACAGTTTCCTGCTCGTTAGGCAAGATCACCCGGAACTCCTCTGCTATCCGCGAGCCGACATCACCCTTACCTCGACTTGGTCACCGGACCGCTGTGAAGCCTCACACCCGGCGAACCTGCCATCGCCCTGTCCGCTCTAGGAATCTGGGAGGAGTGCTCAGCTCTATGGCGCTTCACCGCGCAGGCGCAGGGCGGGGGTGGGGCACCGGGTGACGGAGGGCTGCCGAGAATTAACCCCCGAACCGCCGCGAGCTGTCCCTAGCAGTGCCTTAGCCAGGGACCTGCTTGGCCAGCGACAGATCCTTTGCTGCTCTGTCTGCCGGTTCTTGAGGTGAATGTCGGAATCCATTATCTTTCGGGAAAGCTCTCTGGGGCAGGGTAGGTTTTCTTACTACATACAAGTTCTTAATTAATATGTATCTTATGCTCCCCACCCTTTCAGCAGCGCGTCAACCGCTTGTACTCTGCGATGCCCCCGCCAGGTCTGAGCCGGACCCGCGCCCCTCCTGCGAGACACGACCCGCGCCTGCCACAGAGCTGCGGTCCTCCGGGCTCCTAGAGGGGCACTCTCCCACTTCCGGCGCGCGTGCGGCCGGGCATTGTTCTCGCTCCCGGGGGTGGGTTCCCGCCGCCGCCGGTAGAGCGAAGGCCCTGTGTAACATGAGCATTGTCCACCCTCAGGAGCGTCCTGGGGAGTTGGAATTCAGAAGGAATCTCTCAGACGCAAATCTCCATCTCCTCCCTGCCTCACCTGGGCAGCCTTTTCAGACTGTCTCTGCCCAGAATGTCAGGAGAGGCCACAGTCTTGGCCTACCATGCTCCAGAAGAACAGGAAGGACTTCTAGTTGTCAAGGTTGAAGAAGAAAATTATGTTTTGGACCAGGACTTTGGCCTTCAGGAAAACCCCTGGAGCCAAGAGGTATTCCGGCAGAAGTTCAGGCAGTTTAGTTACTCTGACTCCACTGGCCCTCGGGAGGCTCTGAGCCGGCTGCGAGAGCTTTGCTGTCAGTGGTTGAGGCCGGAGGTGCACTCCAAGGAGCAGATCCTGGAGCTGCTGATGTTGGAGCAGTTCCTGGCCATCCTTCCTGAGGAGCTGCAAGCTTGGCTGCGAGAGCATCGGCCAGAGAATGGAGAGGAAGCTGTGACTATGCTGGAGGAGCTGGAAAAAGAACTGGAGGAGCCAAGGCAACAGGTAAGAAGTAAACATTTTTGTTTGTTTGATCTGAATGATAGTGCTGGTACTTGATTACTCCTAGGACACAACTCATGGCCAAGAAATGTTCTGGCAGGAAATGACATCCACAGGAGCACTGAAGTCTCTGTCTCTGAATAGCCCGGTGCAGCCCTTAGAGAACCAGTGCAAGACTGAGACTCAGGAGTCCCAGGCTTTCCAGGAGAGAGGTGAGAAGCCCCAGTCCATGTGGGGTTGAGGATTCTTTTTCTTTTTTCTTTTTTTTTTTTTTAGATGGGGTCTCACTCTATCACCCAGGTTGGAGTGCAGTGGTGCAACCACAGCTCACTGCAGCAGCCTTGAACCCCTGGGTTAAAGTGATCCTCCTGCCTCAGCCTCCAGAGTAGCTAGGACTACAGTTGTACACCACCATGCCTGGCTAAATATCCATAATATTCAAAGCTCAGTATTCTGTTATTTAATTTTGGCTTCATTGGCAAGACAGTCCCTAAGATGGAGATGAATACATTTTCAGTAATAGAAACCACATAATCATTTGAACAGGGAAAGTTTAATGTTAAGAATTATTAACTACTAAGTGTTATAACAAAAAGTGAAACTCAAAAGAATACAGCAATAACAGATATAGAGTGTCTCTAGGGCTGAGGCAGAACATCAAAGGTAAGAACAAATTTGCAGGAGGGTGCCACAACTTCCCCTTTCCTGCCAGGTCTTAGATCCAGGCCTTGTTGGAGAGGGCACAGCCACAGCCCACTGGATGGAGATGCCACTGCAGTGCTGAGCTGGCAGAACTCACTGAGGAGCCACACTCTGGGGTGCTAGAAGCTCCCCATGGGGAGCTGACCTGGTACAGAACTTGCTGGGAAGCTACCCATAGGGATGGGGCCTTTGGAACTCATTGGGATGTGCACTGCTGGGTGTCCCATGTGCTACAGAAACAAACACAAAGAACATGCCAGAACCAGGAAGAAAAGCCCTTTCTTCCAGTTCCTCTGCAACCCCCTCTATTGATAAAGCTCACAGCATGCCAGCTGGCAAATAGTCCAGTATCACAGACAGGGCAATGAAGCGTAGATTTGAAACTGAGGCAATAAATTGATAGCTGTCACAGATGCCAGGGATTAGAACTGAAAGGACTTTGATTATGTTATTGGCAAAATCATCCTTATGGGCAGCAGATATATCAGGTATACCAGCTTGTTCTCATTAATCTTTTGTTAAATCTGACTACCCTTCTGATTTTGTCTTCACCAAGCAATCTTATTAACTTCCTATGAAGCTTAGCTGTAATAAGAAAATTGCATTTGTTCAGTCTGGTCCATGTGATGGTTACATTACTCATTAATTCTCATTCTGTTTTTATTACTGAGTTTCACGGGCTTAGTTATTAAGAGTCTACCCCAAGAGATAAATCTATTTTTTGTATGATGATAAAATTAGGTATATGAGGACCTAAGCCCAAAGGCCAGACCCTGGACCTCGGCAGTTCACCAAAGGAATCCATACCATCCATCCACTGAATTCTTCTGGGAAACTGCTTCCCAACCTTCCCCAGGCATCATACCCTGATACTACCATTAGCCAAGCAGGCCCTCTTAAGTATCTTCTGCACCAAGCAGGTGCTACATTAAAACGGGTTTTGAAAATTCATCTCAAGGAAATCAAGCTGTCTCTATTTGCAGATAATATGATCCCATGTCTAGAAAACCCTATCGTCTCAGCCCCAAAGCTTCTTAAGCCAAGAAGCAACTACAGCAAAGTCTCAGGATACAAAATTAATGTGCAAAAATCATAAGCATTCCTATATACAGAGATTCCTATATCTCTGTGTCTGTACTGCACACCTGAACAACAATAAGACAACCAGAGAGCCAAACATGATTAACTCCCATTCACAATTGCTACAAAGAGAATAAAATACCTAGGAATACAGCTAACAAGGGAGGTGAAGGGCCTCTTCAAGGAGAACTACAAACCACTGCTCAAGGAAATCAGAGAGGACACAAACAAATGGAGAAACATTCCATGCTTATGGATAGGAAGAATTAATATCATGAAAATGGCCATACTGCCCAAAGTAATTTATAGATTCAGTGTTATTCCCATTAAACTACCATTGACATTCTTCACAGAATTAGAAAAAAATACTTTAAAATTCATATGGTACAAAAAAAAGAGCCCTTATAGCCAAGACAATCCTAAGCAAAAAGAACAAAGCTGGAGGCATCATGCCACCTGCCTTCAATCTGTACTACAAGGCTACTATAACCCAAACAGCATGGTACTGGTACAAAAACAGACACATAGACCAATGGAACAGAATAGAGATCTGAGAAATAAGACTGCACATCTACAACCACTTGATATTTGACAAACCTGACACAAACAAGCAATGGGGAAAGGATTACCTATTTGATAAATGGTGCTGGGAAAACTGGCTAGCCATATGCAGAAAACTGAAACTGGATCCCTCCTTTACACCTTGTACAAAAATAAACTCAACATGGACTAAAGACTTAAATGTAAAACCCAAAACTATAAAATCCCTAGTAAAAAAATCTAGGTAATACCATTCAGGACATAGGCATGGGCAAAGATTTCATGATGAAAATGTCAAAAGCAATTGCAATAGAAGCAAAAATTGACAAATGGGACGTAATTAAAGAGCTTTTGCACAGCAAAAGAACCTATTATAAGAGTGAACAGACAATGTACAGAATGGGAGAAAATTTTTGCAATCTATCCATCTGACAAAGGTCTAATATCCAGGATCTACAAGAAACTTAAACAAATTTACAAGAAAAAAACAACCCCATTAAAAAGTGGGCAAAGGACATGAACAGAGACCTCAAAAGAAGACATTTATGCACCAAAAAATATATAAAAAATAGCTCAACATCACTGATCATTAGAGAAATGCAAATCAAGACCACAATGAGAAACAATCTCATGGCAGTCAGAATGGCGATTATTAAAAAGTCGAGAAACAACAGATGCTGGCAATGCTGTGGAGGAGTAGGAACACTTTTACAGTGTTGGTGGGAATGTAAATTAGTTCAACCATTGTGGAAGACAGTGTGGTGATTCCTCAAAGACCTAGAACCAGAAATACCACTTGACCCAGCAATCCCATTACTGGGTATATACTGAAAGGAATATAAATTATCCTATTATAAAGATATATGCATGCATATGTTCATTGCAGTACTACTCACAATAGCAAAGACATGGATTCAACTCAAATGCCTACCAGTGATAGAGTGGATAAAGAAAATGTGGTATGTATACACCATCGAATACTATACAGCCATAAGCAGGAATGAGTTCATGTCCTTTGCAGGGACATAGATGGAGCCTGAAGCCATTATCCTCAGCAAACTAACACAGGAACAGAAAACCAAACACCACGTGTTCTCACTTATAAGTGGGAGCTGAACAATGAGAACACATAGAAACAGAGAGAGGAACAACACACACTGGGGCCTGTGGGGGTGGGAGAGAAAGCATCAGGATAAATAGCTAATGCATGTGGGGCTTAATACCTAGGTGATGGGTTGATAGGTGCAGCAAACCACCATGGCACACATTTACCTACGTAACAAACCTGCATGTCCTGCACATGCATCCTGGAACTTAAATTAAACTTTTAAAAAAGAAAATTCATCTCATCAGGTCCCCTGCCTTAAATCAGGTAAATGACGAAATCATTTAGGTAGACTATTTTTACTTTCTTTTTTTAAAATCTTAAGGAACAGAGACTGTGGTAAGTGTTTCTTGGGCTTTTCATATTGTTATTTGTTATGGGATGAGTTGTGTCCCTTCAAAATTCATATGTTGAAGCTGTAACCCCCAGCCAGAACCTTAGAGTATGACTGCATTTTTTTAGAGATAGGGCCTTTATAAAGGTTAAAATGGGGTCATTAGGGTTGGCCTTAATCCAAAATAATTGATGTCCTTAAAAGAAGAGGAGATTAGGACACAACACAGACCAAGGGATGATCTTGTGAGGACCTAGCAAGAAAGTGGCCATCTGTGGCCGGGTGCAGTGGCTTATGCCTGTAATGCCAGCGCTTTAAGAGGTTGAGGCAGGCAGATTACTTGAGGTCAGGAGTTCAAGACCACTGTGAAACCCTGTCTTTACTAAAAATACAAAAATTAGCCAGGGATGGTGGTGCATGCCTATAGCCCCAGCTACTTGGGAGGCTGAGACAGGAGGGTCACCTGAGCCCAGAAGGTGGAGGTTGCAGTGAGCTAAGATTGCGCCACTGCACTCCAGCCTGGATGACAGAGTGAGACTATCTCAACAACAACAAGAAAAGAAGGTGGCCATCATCTGCAAGCCAAGGAGAGAGAAGAAACCAAACCTGCTGACACATTGATCTTGGACTTCTAGTCTCTAGAATTGTGAGAAAAGAGATTTCTGTTGTTTACCACCCATTCTGTGGTATTTTGTTGTGGAAACCCTAGTAAACATACTATATTAAAATTCTTCCTTATGTCCATATGAAATACTCCCAA